CCAGGTGCGGAGTGGCGAGTGGTGTATGAGCGAGCGTGCACGGTCCAGACACTATGCACAGCCAGGTGTGCCAGCCGTGGCAGGGCAGGCAGCTCCAGGCACCGGTACAGGCACTGGCTTTGTGCAAGGCTGTGGCTGGACCAGGTGTACCACAAGCAGTTTCTGCTGCAGGTACTGGGGAATGCAGTGATGCCCGGAAGCTTGGAGATGCCAGGAACTGCAGAGCCCCACTGTCACAGCCCTGGCTCGGAGAGCCCCTAGGTCTGGTGTTCCCGAAGGGCCGCAGCCCTTTCCTCCTTGTTGCCCACAACCTGGTGAGCAGGGGGCGTGTTTTGGTCCTGTTTGTGTTACAGCTTTTTCAGTCCCACCATTCAGGGGTCCCGTGTCCAGGAAGAATGAGGTATGCAAGGTATGTGGACAACTGGAGGGGGAGCAAGGCAGAGAGCAGCTTCATTGAGCCCCAGAAGAGCTCTCAGGAGACCTGAAGTGGGTAGCTCCTTTTTGCAGGCAGGTCATCCAATGAGGAGACCCGAAGGGGGCAGCTCCCTCCCGCAGCTGGTGGTCTGGACATCTGTGAGTCTGGCTGAGTCCGGGATTTTTAATGGGCTCAGAATGGAGGAAGTGTGTGCTGATTGGTCCATGGGAGGCCACGGACGGCCTGGAGAAAGCACCCTGAGTTCTTACTCCAGCTCACGGACTCCACCCGGAACCTGCAGCTCAGACCCCAGGCTTCAGGTTGTCCCTGGCTTGAAGGTGGGGTTTTACCTGTGATCTGCCCCTTTCTGGACAGGAACCTGTGTCTGTCTCCCTCCACTGCCCAGGCTGTTTGGGCTGAGGGGTGCCTGCAGGCCCACTTGGAGCTGCCCTCACCCCTGCTGGCCTCTCTCCCACGCTTATCGGCACCCGAAGTCCAGAGGGGGCTGAGGCGGCAGGGAGCTGGTGTGACAGCAGTGTCCAAGCCTGTGCACACCCGACTCGGTCGTGACGGTCCCCAGGCTCGGCCACAACTTGCTCTGCACCAGAGCAGGTGCTGGGAGCAGGGAGAGAGGCCAGGGAGTGGGAGCAGGCACTTCCGAGCCTGTGGGGAAAGAGGGTCTTCCCGGGTAGCTGAGAGTACAGGAATGCCCAGGTCTGGAGCCTCTGCTGGCTGCAGCTGTGCCAGGAGCCCCGCCAACTTGGTAGGGGGCAGCGCTCCCGCTTGTTTTCTGCCCTGCTGGCTCCATGGAGGGCGCAGCCCTGGCCGCGCCTCCCCGGATGCATCCAGACAGGCTGCGGCTGCCATCAATAATGCTTATTTATTAGCGCTGCAGTTTGGTATGTATACAAACAAATGCCCTGAAATGTAGCTGAAGAAGTTGTCTCTGGGTGGTGGGATAGGTGATGATTTTTTTTCTTTGATTTTATAGTACATGTTATTTAAAAATCACTGCCTTACTGATTAGTTCCACGTATAATTTCTGAAGGGGACACTGTAACAGAAAGGTTTAGAGCAGGGGCTAAGCGTCAGGCTGACCTGGTTTTTGGTAGCAGCCTTGATCCGATCCATTGTATGACCTGACCATGTTTTACTTTTCTCAGCATTTGTTTCCTCATCTGTAAAGTGAGACTCCTTAAACTTAACTCAGAGTTGTCAAGATTAGAAATGATAATGTATTATAATAGCCTTTAAAAAATAAATTTCTTATTTTGCTTTAATTCTTGCAATAAAAACAGTATCGCACTGTTGCCTGGGCTGGAGTGCCGTGGTGCGATCTTGGCTCGCTGCAACCTTCACCTCCTAGGTTCAAGTGATTCTCCTGCCTCAGCCTCCTGAGTAGCTGGGACTACAGGCGCGTGCCACCATGCCTGGCTAATTTTTGTAGAGATGAGGTTTCACCATGTGGGCCAGCTGGTCTCGAACTCCTGACCTCAGGCGATCTACCCTCCCCAGCCTCCCAAAGTGCTGGGATTACAGGCATGAGCCACCACGTCCAGCCAAAAACAAGTCAACTTTTTTTGCCTTCCATTGAATGTATCATAACAAAGACATTCAAGATGCAATAGTCAAAACTCAAATGAATTTGGAGGCTAAACTATTAAGTGTATAATTACTCTGTGAGTTACAGATTGAGTGTAAGTTTCACTAAAATAAATTGTAAATGATAATAATGAAAATGTAATTTTAATTTTCTGCCAAGACAAATATTGTTTTCATTCTTGATAATCTTCACCTGTCGAACTACCACAAATGTTACGTTTATTACCACGTATATAACCTTTTGCAATCTGGGCCACACAAGAGAATAAACCCTGTCCTTAGGCATCCGTTGCATGTAATGAATTTGCTTCTCTCTTGTGTGTCTAGAATGGAACCAGCTTGTGTCATCTAATTTCTCATATGGAAGAAGTGAGAAAACTGTCACCCAAAACAAATCACTGTTCTGTGGTTTAGATGAGGAACCCTGATTGAGATGCCTGGCACGTAGAAGGCACTCAAACGGAAACAGTTCCTATTGTATTTGTCCTGGAAGTCAGATAAAAGAGCAGTTGCTTTCCGGATTTCTTTGTTTGGTATAAGCATCTTCGGGAAAATGTATTTTCCAGAGTGTGATCCAGTAAGTGGACAGCTCTGTGGCAATTTCTTAGGCCCTGTCTTTGGATCCTGTGCTGTAGGACCACACGCAGCTCCTCCGTTTGTCCTCTTGTAGTGTAATGGCCCTGTTCCTCCACTGTAGGGCGCCAAGGTACTGCTTCCTATCTGGGAAGAGTTTTCTGAATGTTACTGCTTTCCCCTTAACTGTCCGAAGCCTTATTGTATCCCAAGCCTTATTCAGGCCTCACATTTAATACTTTGTCACAAATTGCTTTATGGTAATGTATTCCATTTGGATATTCATACTGCTTTTTCTCATCACTGCTTCCTATTTTATTTTAGCTACTGATCTACTTCTTGCCTGGAATCCCATTTGTTTGGGGTTGGTAGAAGGTGTTATTGGGAAAATTCAACTTCATTCAGGTATGTTTCTATAAACTCCTTAAACTTGTCAACGCCAGACTTTATTATGACTCTCCTCTTTCAGATCTTCCATGGTGGCTTATTCTAATTCGGCAGAAAGCATTGGTGGGCAAACTCCCAGGAGACCATGAGGTCTGTAAAGTTACCAAAATTGCTGTGCTCTCACTTTCTGAAATGGAACCTCAGGATCTTGAGCTAGAGGTAGGTGAAATAAAGGGAAATTATATGGAAACTAATAACAAATCATCTTTCTCTTCCTATTTAGCTCTGTAAGAAGCATCATTTTGGTATTAACAAACCAGAGAAGATCATACCATCTCCTGATGACTCAAAGTTTCTACTGAAGACCTTTACGCATATTAAATCCAATGTGTCTGCTCCTAATAAAAAGAAAGTAAGAGTTTAATTGATATAGGCTTTGAATTCTTCTGTAGTAATAGTAGATTAATTTCTTATAGGTTAAGGAAAGTAAAGAGAAGGAGAAGTTGGAGAGGAGATTACTTGAAGAGTTGCTGAAGATGTTCATGGACTCAGAATCCTTTTATTATAGCTTGACCTATGACCTGACCAATTCCGTGCAGAGGCAGAGCACTGGGGAGAGGGACGGTCGGCCCCTCTGGCAGAAGGTACCACTCACAGCTCGTAGAGCAGGGTTTGCTTTCTGAACTATTGTTCCTGCACCTTTTCTAGGTTGATGACCGATTTTTTTGGAATAAATACATGATACAAGATCTTACTGAGATTGGTGTGAGTAGTTGTTTCTAAAATTTCCTAACCGTTAGAAACGATATCATGTTCATTTTGTTTTCAGACTCCAGATGTGGACTTTTGGATTATCCCCATGATCCAAGGTTTTGTGCAGATTGAAGAACTTGTGGTTAATTATACCGAATCATCTGATGATGAGAAAAGCAGCCCAGAGACCCCCCCTCAGGAGTCCACCTGTGTAGATGATATTCACCCACGATTTCTAGTGGCTCTCATTTCACGCCGAAGTAGGCACAGAGCAGGTGAGTGGAGGGCTGTAATAGCATTCAAATCATGTTGCTGTTTTCTGTTTTAATTTTCTTTCAGGAATGCGCTATAAACGAAGAGGAGTGGATAAAAATGGAAATGTTGCCAATTATGTGGAGACTGAGCAGTTGATTCATGTTCATAATCATACCCTGTCATTTGTTCAAACACGAGGCTCTGTGCCTGTCTTTTGGAGCCAGGTTGGGTATCGATATAACCCAAGACCGCGGCTGGACAGAAGTAAGCAGGTCAATTATTGGGTTTGCAAATGAGGAAAAAAAGATTTTGTATCACTTCTTTGTAGGTGAAAAGGAAACTGTTGCCTATTTCTGTGCCCATTTCGAAGAACAACTGAACATTTACAAAAAACAGGTGGGCTTTGATTTACAGTAGTAAAATGTTCCACTAAATTTTTTCTGTTTCTTTGCTCTTATAGGTTATTATTAACTTGGTAGACCAGGCAGGAAGAGAGAAGATTATTGGCGATGCTTACCTGAAGCAAGTGTTGCTTTTCAACAACTCACACCTCACTTACGTTTCGTTTGACTTCCATGAGCACTGGTAAGATGGCTTTCGGAGAATAGTGTTGATCAAGATTTTTTCTTTCTTTTGGCATGGATTTTAGCCGAGGAATGAAGTTTGAGAATGTTCAGACACTAACAGATGCCATTTATGACATTATTCTTGATATGAAGTGGTGTTGGTAAGTATTTTACAAGAACTCCTTTTTACAGATTGTAAAATAATTCTGTATTATTTTTAAAAAGGGTTGATGAAGCTGGGGTAATATGTAAGCAGGAAGGGATTTTTCGTGTTAATTGTATGGACTGCCTGGATCGCACCAACGTGGTCCAAGCTGCCATCGCGAGAGTGGTCATGGAACAGCAGGTAATTTGGAGTCTGTTGGATTGCAAATATTCATACAGTTAATCCACCAATGTGTTCATTTTAGCTGAAAAAATTAGGTGTGATGCCCCCGGAACAGCCATTACCTGTGAAATGTAATCGCATCTACCAGATAATGTGGGCCAATAATGGTGACTCCATTAGCAGACAGTATGCTGGGACAGCTGCTCTGAAGGTAAATACTTGCAGGAAGCATCTGTGGGTCATATAAGATGTCAAAATCAGTTTTTGTTTGACAGGGTGACTTTACAAGGACAGGAGAAAGGAAGTTAGCAGGAGTTATGAAAGATGGAGTGAACTCAGCAAACAGATATTACCTCAACCGATTTAAGGATGCTTATAGGCAAGCTGTTATAGGTAAGAAGCAGAAAAGCTTTTCTTTCCTCAAAAATGATGATAGATATTAACAATTCCACCCTAGATTTGATGCAAGGCATTCCAGTGACAGAAGATCTTTATTCCATATTTACCAAGGAGAAAGAACATGAAGCTTTGCATAAGGAAAATCAGAGAAGCCACCAGGAACTAATTAGCCAGCTCTTACAAAGTTACATGAAGTTACTACTGCCTGATGATGAGAAGTTCCATGGGGGCTGGGCCCTCATTGACTGTGACCCTAGGTGAGTTGGAGTGGTGTCCAGGTGACCAGCTTAATACTTAATCTCCTGTGTCATATTTGTTTAGCCTCATTGATGCTACTCACAGAGACGTGGATGTGCTGTTACTGCTTTCTAACTCTGCCTACTACGTGGCCTAGTAAGTTGCTTATTGATTTAAAGGTTTTGATTATCCTCTTTTAACTTCATTTCCTTTTATCTAGTTATGATGATGAAGTTGATAAAGTAAACCAGTATCAACGACTAAGTCTAGAAAACCTGGAAAAAATTGAAATAGGTAAGTTTTAACATACTAATCAAGTCATCAAATTAACTTTATACGTATTCATTTGGGATTTTAGGCCCTGAACCCACTCTTTTTGGTAAGCCAAAGTTCTCCTGCATGCGACTGCACTACAGATACAAAGAAGCGAGTGGCTATTTCCACACATTGCGAGCTGTAATGCGTAATCCTGAAGAGGATGGAAAAGGTAAAAAGAGGAAGAGATGAAAGTATTCAGTGGAAATTGGCAGGCAGTTATATTTGGGTTGCAGATACCCTTCAGTGCATTGCAGAGATGCTGCAGATCACCAAGCAAGCCATGGGATCGGATTTACCCATAATTGAGAAGAAACTTGAGAGGTGAGTATACTGCTTCTCTCAAGAATAAAGGCGGAATTAACTTTTTTTCTCTTCTAATTTGTAGGAAGAGCAGTAAACCTCACGAAGACATCATTGGTATCAGGTCTCAAAACCAAGGTTCTTTGGCCCAGGGAAAGAATTTTTTAATGAGCAAATTTTCATCTCTAAATCAAAAAGTGAAGCAGACCAAATCCAATGTAAATATTGGCAACCTCCGAAAGCTAGGAAACTTTACCAAACCTGAAATGAAAGTTAACTTTCTAAAACCAAACTTAAAAGTAAATCTTTGGAAATCAGATAGTAGTCTTGAAACTATGGAAAACACAGGAGTGATGGATAAGGTTCAGGCAGAGTCTGATGGGGACATGTCTTCAGATAATGACTCATACCACTCTGATGAATTCCTTACAAATTCTAAGTCTGATGAAGACAGGCAGCTAGCTAACTCATTAGAGAGTGTAGGGCCAATAGATTACGTTCTTCCTAGTTGTGGTATTATTGCCTCAGCGCCTCGATTGGGCAGTCGGTCCCAGTCTCTTAGCAGCACAGATAGTAGCGTTCATGCTCCTTCAGAGATTACTGTTGCTCATGGGAGTGGGCTTGGAAAAGGCCAGGAGTCTCCTTTGAAGAAAAGTCCTTCTGCTGGCGACGTACACATATTGACTGGCTTTGCCAAGCCTATGGATATTTACTGCCACAGATTTGTGCAAGATGCACAGAACAAAGTGACCCACCTATCAGAGACCAGATCTGTGTCTCAGCAGGCTAGTCAGGAAAGAAATCAAATGACCAATCAAGTTTCAAATGAAACCCAATCAGAATCAACAGAACAGACACCTTCTCGGCCATCGCAATTAGATGTCTCTCTTTCTGCAACAGGCCCACAGTTTTTGTCAGTTGAGCCAGCGCATTCAGTTGCATCTCAAAAAACCCCCACCTCCGCTTCCAGCATGCTTGAACTTGAGACAGGGCTTCATGTAACTCCTTCTCCTTCAGAGAGCAGTAGCAGCAGAGCAGTCTCTCCCTTTGCCAAGATTCGAAGTTCCATGGTCCAGGTTGCTAGTATTACCCAAGCTGGATTAACCCATGGGATAAACTTTGCAGTGTCAAAAGTTCAGAAGAGTCCTCCAGAACCTGAAATCATTAATCAAGTCCAGCAAAATGAACTTAAAAAGATGTTTATACAATGCCAGACACGGATAATTCAGATTTAGCTTTTAGCCATAAGAATCCTTCCATGGCTTTTATTTAAAAATATGAAATTTTCACCTCTTGGGGTATTTTAATTGTACTGTCTGAACCCAGGGATCACAAATTCTGTTCATTGGAAAGGGTTTTAAACGGAGTCGGAACCTGAGTAGATTTCCAAATTTTACAGCCAGGACTACAGAAGTGCATCATTCTAGAATGTGTAGACCTGAGTAGCTTATACACTACAGAGCACTTTGCTTATTTGAAAGTAATTCAGCAACAGGTCACTTTGGGATATAACCTGAACCTTTTTTTGGAGTGGGGTGGGTAGACTACAGTAGACACAAGGGCTGGACATGCAGATGCTTAGGGGATTAGCGTTTTTCATAATTTGTTCTGTTTGTCAGTTCATTCCTGTGTGTTCTTACCTCTACAAAGTAAATTACACATTTAGTTTTTAGTGACTTTAACATGTTACTGAAGCATTTGAATATAAAGCTATTTTAGTTTTGATGGCTTAACTGTTCCCTGAGGAGTTGAGGGTTATTGACACTAGAGAAATGAATTCTCATTTGATCCTAATTTTCCCCGTATTCTACTTGAACACATTAAAAATACTCTGCTGCCTATACAATGTAAACCTAGGAGCATTAAGACTTGTCACACAGTAAACCTGATACATCAGAGGTGAATACCAGCACCTATTAGGTTTCATTTTGCTGTTTTCAGGAATGTAAGAACACCCATATTGGCTACTGGAAATTCTAGAAGTCAGTCAGGTTTTAATTTATTCCAGGAGGGGCATCCTCGACATCTTATGTAGATGATCCACAACTTCAAAATTTAGTCTGGGCCTAGTGCAGTGGCTCACACCTATAATCCCAACACTTTGGGAGGCCAGGAGTTTTGAGACCAGCCTGGGAAACATCTGTCTCTACAAAAAAATACAAAAATTAGCTGGGCATAGTGGTGCATGCCTGTGTTTCTAGCTACGCAGGAGGATTGCTTGAGCCCATGAGATTGAGGCTGCAGTGAGCTGTGATCGTGCCACTGACCTCCAGCCTGGGGGACAGAGCAAGACCGTGTCTCAAAAACAATTTAGTCTGAAACACAATTGTGCTGAATCTGTCTGACTATAACTCTGACCACACAGAACCAGGGCTGCCCCTGTAATCCCCACAGTAAGAAAGTTGTATGGCATATTCCAACAAGTATTGGTTCGTCTGGTGTCTTTAGAGCTTTACTCTGTTGAAGTGACTGATTCTCAACTGAACATTATGTCGTTACTTTGATAAGCATTCCACTTTTGTTATTTATTAGTGCTATCTTTTTTTTTTACGTGTTAAATCTTGTGATTATTAAAATAAAGTACCATTGTAATTTAAAGTGACAAATGGGTATGAGAATTCCTTGCATAACAGA